AAAACTGGCTGCGCACACAGGCGCAGACACGCGAACATGTTCCTGCGAACGAGCTTGGGCGCATGTTTTCCTCCCTTGCTTTCTTTAATGCTCAGAGACCATAAGGGGATTTATCGAGAAGCATTCGGTGCCCATGCCCGGTTTGGAACCGCGAGCACAATATCTGGTTCCTTTGCAGTACGGTGGTTTGCTCTTGAGTTACGACCAGAAACCGGAACAGAAGGAAAGGGAGAAGCAGGGGAGGTTCGGGGACGACGGCGCTCCGGGCAGTAAGGCAGTAGCTTCCAAAGCGTGGAGGATGGGACTGAGGAGGAGCAGAATACGGAGAAAGAGGGAAGCTGAGGAAAAATACTCACGCCAATGGGTAAAAGGGAAAAGGTGAGAAGGAATGGAGTAGGGGAGGGAACCAATGGTGGGAGAGGCGGAGGAAGAAGGGGGAGGGGTAGAAGCCAATGGGGGAGTGGAGGGGAGGGAGAAGCAGAGGGGAGGAGGGAGCGGGGACGCGAGCGAGGACGCGGCCCCGCGCGCTCGTCCCCCTCCCTCCGACTGGATAGCTCGCGCCTTCCCAGGCTCCCGGGAGACGAGGGCAGGGGCGGGGCCGTGCCGGGTGCGCGGCGCGGGAGGCGTCGCGAGGTGAAGGGGCGGGGACGGGGGATTGTGGGGAGGGCAGCGCGGGTTCGCGCGCGCGCGCGCGTCCCGTCCAGGCTGCGCCGCCGCGCCGCCGCTCCGCCCCCGGTCGGGTGTGTGGCTGCGCGCGCCGGGAGAGATGCTGAGGTAAAGTTCGGGAGAGAGGGAGAGAAATCCGTCAGCGCGAGGGAGCCCGAGTGGCCGCCATTACTGAGCCCGGCGCGGCGGCGGGCGCTGGGGAAGGGGGGAGGGACGGGCCGCCGCTGGTGGCGGGGAGGGAGGGAGGGAGGGTGGGTGAGCTGGCTGCGGGAGCCGTGGGGCTCAGGGTTTCGGGGCGTGTGTGTCGGGGAGGGCGGGGGGAGGTGGCTGAAGGGACGCGCCGCTCGGTGAGCGCGCCGAGGAAGAGAGGCGAGCGGAGAGTGGAGGAGGAGGCGGCGGCGGCGGGAGCGGTCCCCAGGAATGTCGCTGCCGCCGCCACCGCCGGGGCCGCTGCCGTTGAGGAGGAGACGGAGGAGACCGACGTTGTTAGGTAGGACCTTGCGGACCCCGCTCCTCCAAGCCTAAGATTTGTTCTTTTTCTCCCCTCTCTATAGGAAGATGATCCCTATGATCTTGAAGATGTTTCTGCACAGAAATGAGGGAAATACAAAGAACCAAATACAGTTCTGAAATTTGGGATCTGTATTTTGAGATGATTTTATTTTCAGAATGAGAAGCATATCTGGTTACCTTTATGAATGTAGAGACATGAGAAGAGAGTTATGATGGCAAAAAACAAAGAGCCTCGTCCCCCATCCTATACCATCAGTATAGTTGGACTCTCTGGGACTGAAAAAGACAAAGGTAACTGTGGAGTTGGAAAGTCTTGTTTGTGCAATAGATTTGTACGCTCAAAAGCAGATGAATATTATCCAGAGCATACTTCTGTGCTTAGCACCATTGACTTTGGAGGACGAGTAGTAAACAATGATCACTTTTTGTACTGGGGTGACATAATACAAAATAGTGAAGATGGAGTAGAATGCAAAATTCATGTCATTGAACAAACAGAGTTCATTGATGACCAGACTTTCTTGCCTCATCGGAGTACGAATTTGCAACCATATATAAAACGTGCAGCTGCATCTAAATTGCAGTCAGCAGAAAAACTAATGTACATTTGCACTGATCAGCTAGGCTTAGAACAAGACTTTGAACAGAAGCAAATGCCTGAAGGGAAGCTCAACGTAGATGGATTTTTATTATGCATTGATGTAAGTCAAGGATGCAATAGGAAGTTTGATGATCAACTTAAATTTGTGAATAACCTTTTTGTCCAGTTATCAAAATCAAAAAAACCTGTAATAATAGCAGCAACTAAATGTGATGAATGCGTGGATCATTATCTTAGAGAAGTTCAGGCATTTGCTTCAAATAAAAAGAACCTTCTTGTAGTGGAAACATCAGCACGATTTAATGTCAACATTGAAACATGTTTTACTGCACTGGTACAAATGTTGGATAAAACTCGTAGCAAGCCTAAAATTATTCCCTATTTGGATGCTTATAAAACACAGAGACAACTTGTTGTCACAGCAACAGATAAGTTTGAAAAACTTGTGCAGACTGTGAGAGATTATCATGCAACTTGGAAAACTGTTAGTAATAAATTAAAAAATCATCCTGATTATGAAGAATACATCAACTTAGAGGGAACAAGAAAGGCCAGAAATACATTCTCAAAACATATAGAACAACTTAAACAGGAACATATAAGAAAAAGGAGAGAAGAGTATATAAATACTTTACCAAGAGCTTTTAACACTCTTTTGCCAAATCTAGAAGAGATTGAACATTTGAATTGGTCAGAAGCTTTGAAGTTAATGGAAAAGAGAGCAGATTTCCAGTTATGTTTTGTGGTGCTAGAAAAAACTCCTTGGGATGAAACTGACCATATAGACAAAATTAATGATAGGCGGATTCCATTTGACCTCCTGAGCACTTTAGAAGCTGAAAAAGTCTATCAGAACCATGTACAGCATCTGATATCCGAGAAGAGGAGGGTGGAAATGAAGGAAAAATTCAAAAAGACTTTGGAAAAAATTCAATTCATTTCACCAGGGCAGCCATGGGAGGAAGTTATGTGCTTTGTTATGGAGGATGAAGCCTACAAATATATCACTGAGGCTGATAGCAAAGAGGTATATGGTAGGCATCAGCGAGAAATAGTTGAAAAAGCCAAAGAAGAGTTTCAAGAAATGCTTTTTGAGCATTCTGAACTTTTTTATGATTTAGATCTTAATGCAACACCTAGTTCAGATAAAATGAGTGAAATTCATACAGTTCTGAGTGAAGAACCTAGATATAAAGCTTTACAGAAACTTGCACCTGATAGGGAATCCCTTCTACTTAAGCATATAGGATTTGTTTATCATCCCACTAAAGAAACATGTCTTAGTGGCCAAAATTGTACAGACATTAAAGTGGAGCAGTTACTTGCTAGTAGTCTTTTACAGTTGGATCATGGCCGCTTAAGATTATATCACGATAGTACCAATATAGATAAAGTTAACCTTTTTATTTTAGGGAAGGATGGCCTTGCCCAAGAACTAGCAAATGAGATAAGGACACAATCCACTGATGATGAGTATGCCTTAGATGGAAAAATTTATGAACTTGATCTTCGGCCGGTTGATGCCAAATCGCCTTACTTTTTGAGTCAGTTATGGACTGCCGCCTTTAAACCACATGGGTGCTTCTGTGTATTTAATTCCATTGAGTCATTGAGTTTTATTGGGGAATTTATTGGGAAAATAAGAACTGAAGCTTCTCAGATCAGAAAAGATAAATACATGGCTAATCTTCCATTTACATTAATTCTGGCTAATCAGAGAGATTCCATTAGTAAGAATCTACCAATTCTCAGGCACCAAGGGCAGCAGTTGGCAAACAAGTTGCAATGTCCTTTTGTAGATGTACCTGCTGGTACATATCCTCGTAAATTTAATGAAACCCAAATAAAGCAAGCTCTCAGAGGAGTATTGGAATCAGTTAAACACAATTTGGATGTGGTGAGCCCAATTCCTGCCAATAAGGACTTATCAGAAGCTGACTTGAGAATTGTCATGTGCGCCATGTGTGGAGATCCATTTAGTGTGGATCTTATTCTTTCACCCTTCCTTGATTCTCATTCTTGCAGTGCTGCTCAAGCTGGACAGAATAATTCCCTAATGCTTGATAAAATCATTGGTGAAAAAAGGAGGCGAATACAGATCACAATATTATCATACCACTCTTCAATTGGAGTAAGAAAAGATGAACTAGTTCATGGGTATATATTAGTTTACTCTGCAAAACGGAAAGCTTCGATGGGAATGCTTCGAGCATTTCTATCAGAAGTTCAAGACACCATTCCTGTACAGCTGGTGGCAGTTACTGACAGCCAAGCAGATTTTTTTGAAAATGAGGCTATCAAAGAGTTAATGACTGAAGGAGAACACATTGCAACTGAGATCACTGCTAAATTTACAGCACTGTATTCTTTATCTCAGTATCATCGGCAAACTGAGGTCTTTACTCTGTTTTTTAGTGATGTTCTAGAGAAAAAAAATATGATAGAAAATTCTTATTTGTCTGATAATACAAGGGAATCAACCCATCAAAGTGAAGATGTTTTTCTACCATCTCCCAGAGACTGTTTTCCCTATAATAACTACCCTGATTCAGATGATGACACAGAAGCACCACCTCCTTATAGTCCAATTGGGGATGATGTACAGTTGCTTCCAACACCTAGTGACCGTTCCAGATATAGATTAGATTTGGAAGGAAATGAGTATCCTATTCATAGTACCCCAAACTGTCATGACCATGAACGCAACCATAAAGTGCCTCCACCTATTAAACCTAAACCAGTTGTACCTAAGACAAATGTGAAAAAACTCGATCCAAACCTTTTAAAAACAATTGAAGCTGGTATTGGTAAAAATCCAAGAAAGCAGACTTCCCGGGTGCCTTTGGCACATCCTGAAGATATGGATCCTTCAGATAACTATGCGGAACCCATTGATACAATTTTCAAACAGAAGGGCTATTCTGATGAGATTTATGTTGTCCCAGATGATAGTCAAAATCGTATTAAAATTCGAAACTCATTTGTAAATAACACCCAAGGAGATGAAGAAAATGGGTTTTCTGATAGAACCTCAAAAAGTCATGGGGAACGGAGGCCTTCAAAATACAAATATAAATCTAAAACCTTGTTTAGTAAAGCCAAGTCATACTATAGAAGAACACATTCAGATGCCAGTGATGATGAGGCTTTCACCACTTCTAAAACAAAAAGAAAAGGAAGACATCGTGGAAGTGAAGAAGATCCACTTCTTTCTCCTGTTGAAACTTGGAAAGGTGGTATTGATAATCCTGCAATCACTTCTGACCAGGAGTTAGATGATAAGAAGATGAAGAAGAAAACCCACAAAGTGAAAGAAGATAAAAAGGTAAGGTTAACTTAAGGTCAGTGATGTTTATAAATAGTGTTAACTTAAATATGTTTTCTTATAGCAGAAAAAGAAAACTAAGAACTTCAATCCACCAACACGTAGAAATTGGGAAAGTAATTACTTTGGGATGCCCCTCCAGGATCTGGTTACAGCTGAGAAGCCCATACCACTATTTGTTGAGAAATGTGTGGAATTTATTGAAGATACAGGTAGGATAGAAGAATCATTGCAAGAGATTTGAATTAAAGTATGCATATTTCTTTATTCTCTTAGGGTTATGTACCGAAGGACTCTACCGTGTCAGCGGGAATAAAACTGACCAAGACAATATTCAAAAGCAGTTTGATCAAGGTAAGAAGATGATTATGTGAAATAAAAATTGTTATAATTTAAAATGTTAATTTTTGTCTTGTAGATCATAATATCAATCTAGTGTCAATGGAAGTAACAGTAAATGCTGTAGCTGGAGCCCTTAAAGCTTTCTTTGCAGATCTGCCAGATCCTTTAATTCCATATTCTCTTCATCCAGAACTATTGGAAGCAGCAAGTAAGTATAAACCTCCTTTTTATGAGAGGGATTACACAGATTCTTCACTGTTTTAATTTTACAGAAATCCCGGATAAAACAGAACGTCTTCATGCCTTGAAAGAAATTGTTAAGAAATTTCATCCTGTAAACTATGATGTATTCAGATACGTGATAACACATCTAAACAGGTATTTTTATTTTTTTAGGGTTTTTTGGCAAATTTCTAAATGTTTTTTCCTTTCATAATTTCAGGGTTAGTCAGCAACATAAAATCAACCTAATGACAGCAGACAACTTATCCATCTGTTTTTGGCCAACCTTGATGAGACCTGATTTTGAAAATCGAGAGTTTCTGTCTACTACTAAGATTCATCAATCTGTTGTTGAAACATTCATTCAGCAGTGTCAGTTTTTCTTTTACAATGGAGAAATTGTAGAAACGACAAACATTGTGGCTCCTCCACCACCTTCAAACCCAGGACAGTTGGTGGAACCAATGGTGCCACTTCAGTTGCCGCCACCATTGCAACCTCAGCTGATACAACCACAATTACAAACGGATCCTCTTGGTATTATATGAGTAGGAAGTGATTGCAAACAGGCTGGATTTGGACAAAAAGCAAATCTAGACATGCATGTTTCAGGGTTCAGTAGTATACTTCATGTTTCATACAGATAATTCACATTCAAAATTACATTTTCTCTTTGAACTAGATGGTATTCCTTATTCACTTACATTACAAATCTAAGACCATGTGATAAGCATGACTGGAGAGGTTTAATTTTTATAAACAAAAATAGCTATAAAGTACAAAGCTGCTGCTGCATGCAACCTTATTGCAATCAGTATATCATTCCTGTGGCAATTTCTGTCACCTTATATTGTGAATAAAATTTTTCTATAGAAATTAAATGATTTAAAAACTCACCTATATGAAACATTTAATGCTTTTCAGCCTGCTTTCTGGCTGATTTTGTTATTTGATGTGCTAATTTGGGCAACTTAATTTACATTCTGGCAGTCGGTGTAGATAACTAAAAGCCCAGTTAAGTATTTTATAATTTCAGGCTACTGAGGCCATGCTTGGGATGTTGTTTGAAAGAAAGAAAAAATACACTTGACATATTTCACATTTCTGTACCTTCATCTTTACTTCCAAGTAAACCCGTGGATGATTTGATGAGGGATAAATGAACCTATTTCTTTTACACACATACCAAGGACATGCTTGTGGCTAAAGTGAGTTGATAATGTTGTGCAAAGGATAGTTGTCACCAACTCATTTCTTTATGGTCCATAATGAAATAAAAATTTTGTATACTGTTAATTCTGTAAACAGATGCATGTTCAAAAGATCTATGATGGTCTTGTAATCTTAATCTAATATATTTTAGATATTTTAATTTTTTCCCTCTTGGGGAACACATTTAGTATAGTGTAGAAAATACTTCCATGACATTTTCATATAAGGTTATATAACTTTTCATACATAAACATGAAATTTGTTGTAGAAAATTCTTTAAACCAAACATTTAAATCTAGGACTTCAATTTAATTTGTTCCTTGAATCTATTTTTATGTGGCCCTTAAAAAATATCCAAAAAACCCATTGCTAATATAGCAATAAAAATACTTTGGGTACTGACAGACTCTTTGGAGTGTTTATATTACAAATTTGTATTCATATTCTTTTCTGTGATGTGTTGTACTAAAATCCAAAATGGCTTTTGCACCATTTTTAAGCCAATTTTTTCCTTTGATGTTGGTACCAGAATTACTATAAGTGACTGCTGCTTTTGGGGGTAAACATTTTGTTAGTGAAGATAAAACCAGAACACTAAATTATGGATAAAATTTTCAGAATAGGTGGCACAGGTAAATTTCACTAGGTTATATTTTGTGTAGTAAAGAAAAAAATTATTTGGTCAATGTTATCTTAATTCATACTACAATTTAAGATTATCTTATGTGTATTATAGTAAATAGATGATTTTCAGATTCAAGGCTCCTAAGAGTTTGATTTGCTCTGTTTTTTCCTAAAATAAATATTGTCTCTCCCAACTGTTAAGTTCTAGGTATTGTACTTCCAATTTTAACTTCAGAACCAAGATGTTGGCATGAACCAGGCTGCTGTTGAAGTACATGTATATTATAAATTATCTTATTTGTGTTATACTCTTACATGTTATCTTTTCTAAGAAAACAAAGTCCCTATTATTCCTATTGCAAAGCACACAGGAATTAAGAAAGTACAGTAATTTTTAAAAAAAAATCCGGTAAATGTAGTATTCTTAACCTGTTCTATATTACTTATACCTATTGTCTATATAGCTTTAATTTATAGTTGTCAGTTTAACTATTGGCATGTCTGGCAAAGAAAATTAAACTTTAAGAGTTTTATAAACTGTTTCTAGGTTGCTAAAGAATTTATTTTTCTACTATATATGGTATAGACAAAGCATCAAACTATGTACAGGAAAAAAGCCTGACTATTTCTATTTGGAAGTAGGCTGAAAAGAGAATTTTCAAAACTGTTCGTGTCTTCAGTTCATTCTGTCATAACTTTGCTATTGTAATATGTGAATACCAGTTTATTTAAGCTGTTCTCTTTTATACTGTATTAATTTAATGTTCATCTGCGTTTAGTACCATTTTTGTTATTAAAACTGGCATTTACCGTTTTTCACATTAACCCACCTTGCACCTTCCCCCAAACTTATCTCCACTTTTCTATGCATTCTATCATTGATTTGACACACTTCATAGTGAGTCATTTAAATACTCTACGTTTGGTTCAATTAACCAGTAGGTTACAGTTATTGAAAATTAAAGTACAGTTTAAAGCTCAGTCTGTTACACTGAATTGATTGTGTTTGTTTTTGCCAAGGGTTTAGATATGCTTTTAAATATTAGAAACATCTAAGAACAGAATAACATAATTAAACTTTTTTCTGGTAAGTTACTGGAAGGTTTCACTGTTTAGGGACCTATCATATGAGACTTCTTAAAGGATTAAAAGAATAGGATAGTCTCATAATTGTGAGTAAACATCAAGGCATTATATTTTACAATACTGAATAAAATTTCATCTACACACATGTTGCCATTGTTTCATTTAAGGTTCAGTGCTTATAGTTAACTACAATATTGGACCTAACAGGATCTAGATTAGCAATATAAAGAAGCATAGTGGTACTCTGTTTCACACTTTCAGTAGATTTATTAGAAGTCAAATTCTATTCAACAGACACTTATTAGGATATACAACTAATTTAAGAATAAAATTCCAGGCACAATATATTTTTTTTAAATGGTATTTGTTAGTAGTGCTTCTTCCCCTTAACATTTACAGTGTAAATACTGCAGGTAACCGCAATCTAAGTTAGCCAAAAAGCAGCTTTTTTTCCCATACTGTATGTAAATAATGTAGACCTGGGTTTTTTTGTTTATTTGGGTTTGTTTTTTTTTTTGAGGTACTGGAATCTAATTAATATCTCTTAGGTATCAACAAAAGGGAACAATTGGAATGAGAATTTAGGCCTTAGCTTCCATGGTGATTTTTAGTTTTTTATACAGTAATAATTGTGATGCTATTTGTCAACTGGATATAAATACACATATAATTTTAAAAAGTCAAAAGTGCTTTTGTTTCTTTGTTTAATGTAATTTTTGTGCTTCACCTACAGGATGCTGCAGTAAATTAAATATCAGTGAAGCTTCTGATGTATAAAGAATGCTATGAATAAAACATTAAGAAGCTGTGTAATTTTAAGTTATAGTTGCCTCTATTTTTACCATTTCATTGGTAAAAATTAGCTAATTTTTTTCAAGTGAAATGAAAAATAAAAATATAAATTTATCAATATGATGGAAATCTTATTAAGGAGATGTATTATTGAATTTTCACTGTACCTGAAAAGGAGATTCAAAATTTTTTCTGGGGATGTATATAGGTGAAAATTTGATTTTTTAAATTATCAGGAAAACAAGATAATGCACAGATTTCTAAGACTAAGATCTTACCTGGATGTGATTTTTGAGCTGTGGCTAGACATTCTTTAGAGCCACTGGAAATATTTTGAAAACTATTCTAGTTATAGCAGAGCTGCTAATATTAACGAATATATTTGTGTCTTCATGGTTTGTGACTATTAGGCCAAATTTTGTGGTATATGTTGTCAGTCTGGATCTGGTGAGGTCTGTTCAACATGAATCTTTGTGTTATCTTGAATTTAGTAGTTTCAAGGTACTTAAATTCTTAACAGTTTCTAATTTGTTTCAATACATATGGGACATGGTTGATTTTTTTACTGTATTAGAACTCTTGGAAGTTCTTAGCCTTTTCAGGTTATGAAATACCTGAAAGTAAAATTTTCTAAGATTTAATAAGGGAAGATACTATTCAAATCATTTTCTTAGGATAGCATCTTTACATACAATGAGAGGATTGTACAAGCATTAATCTCATATTCCAACATCCAGTTACTTGATGTGATCCAAGTACCCTGGTCTTTTTGAAGCAGTTAAAATCTAATTAATTAACTTTGGGAGTCTTCACTATTCAATTGATCCTCATCATTGTCCTATTTGCATGACTCCATTTTTTCCTCCACTATATGAGTTTTCTTTGTCAGGGGGAGAGGAGTGGGAAGAGTCACAGAATCTCATATTCACATCTTAATTAAATTGTGTGAAATTAGTCTTTTGTGGAAATTCTGTAGGCAGTATGATTTTGAAAAGCTAACCAATGATAATTAGCATTTTAGTTAATACTAAATGCATAAAATTATAACCCTTGAAATTAATTTGGTGCTGGCAGTTCTGGTTTAGTCATTTTTACCAGTAGTTAGTAGTATTAAGACCTGCAGTATATGCACTTTTTGAGTAGCTGTCAAATAATTGTAGTTGAGAAACAACTTGTTTATTCTCACAATTCAGATTTTCTATTCAGTTTTGTCTCAAATAGTAAGTTATTGTGAACAATTTAATAACGGCCCTCCTGTTCTAGTTTGCCTAATATTTTAGTTAAGATTTAGTGTTTTAACCTATTTTTTTAAGTTTATTTTTTGTATTAGATTTTATTTGAATAAGTTATGTGGGTTTAGTAATTGACCTATTTATTCATTGCTTCACTAATTCATCCAGATTAGTTTTAAGTGTGTATATGTATTTGCTCACCAGATCATTTTCTTGGGACCTTGAACTGTGAATGTTTTGTCCTAACCATTTAATATTTTCTAGGTACTTGCTGCAAGTTCTTGAACTATTTTACCAGCTTTAACTTTGGGGCTCTTAGTTTCTTTTCTCCAGATTCTTGTTATTTTATTTTATCCAAATAAATATTTAGGTGTTCTAAGAAGTAGACTTCTGTTTAATTCCGTAAAATAAGTA